ATCTATATAAGGGGGGAGGAACCAGGAACTTGGCTGTGGCCTGGGAATAGGGAGAACCGTGAATTTTTCTTGAAAACGAAGGGGGTCGCCCGTGAGCAGCGAGGAGAGCGGTGGGAGGCAGCGCCGAGTCTTGCCGCTCCCGCCTGGCAGGGGCGGGCAGGACGCAAACCTTCCTTCCCAGTCCCTCGGTTACCAGGGCATCCCCGGCTCTCTGCAATTCGGGAACCTTGCCAGAAGGGCTCCCACCTCCCCAAGCCCCCGCGGCCCCACAAGGTCCAATTAGGGCTTTCGGCGGCCTAACTGGGGAGAGGCCGTGGTGATGCAGAGGTTTAACCAGCATCCGCCGGGAGCCCCGGGGTCCAGGCCCGGCGCTGGAGTCCCGCAGCGAAGCCTCGCAGCCCCCACGCCTCTCGACTCTAGGCTTGTGCCCTAAAAGCGGCCTGGGTTCCCTGGCGCACCCTCCTCTTTCTTAGCTTCTTTGTCCCTAAGGGAAACCTCCCCGTACCCTTAGGTGGGGCTCCCGGTCACTGCCACCACCCCTCTTGCTGCCGAAGCCGGCTCCCTGGCCACCTGGTGCCCTGCCGGGGTATTCCAAATCTGGGCAGCAGAAGCCGGCCGCCGCCGCCTTCATCTGGAAAGGCTTAAGCCTTCTCCGGGTGGGGAAGAAGTCAGAAGGCCGCCTGTCTCCCCGTCCCCCAACCCCCCAACTCCCCAACTCGGTCCTCCAGGCTCCGAGGGGTGCAGCTCGGCCCTGGGCCGCGGGGCGCACGTGCAGCAGAGTCCGGCCGCCCGGCCTCCCCGCCCCGCCTCCGCCGCCGGCCTTTGGCGCAGGGCTGCGGATGCCGCGCGAGCCGTCTCCTTTGCACTTTCCCGGCTGCGGTCCGGTCGTTCGGGGCAGCCCGGCCGGGGGTAGAGGACCCGGAGGAGGGGAGGAGCCGGAGGGAGAGGGGAAGGAGGGGGCCCGCCGGCCCCGCCCCCGCCCCGCCCCCCGCGGCCGGAGCCCGGGCTGCAGCCCGGCGCGCCTGAGCCTGCGAGTCCGCGAGCCAGCGAGCTGCGGCTGCGGCCTCCCCTGCGCGCAGCTACCCGGGCGTCCCGGCCCGCGGCCCCGCTAACCCCGGGGCCCGCGCCCCCGCGGCAGGGATGCATCATGGCCACGCTGGCTTGCCGGGTGCAGTTCTTGGACGACACGGACCCTTTCAACAGCACCAACTTCCCCGAGCCCAGCCGGCCGCCGCTGTTCACGTTCCGCGAGGACCTCGCGCTCGGCACCCAGCTGGCGGGGGTCCATAGGCTGCTGCAGGCGCCGCACAAGGTACGACCCGGCGGGGTGGGCTGGGCCCCCTGAGGTTGGGTATAACAGGCTCTTTCTCTTGCAGCTGGATGACTGTACTCTGCAGCTCTCTCACAATGGCGCCTACCTGGATTTGGAGGCCACCCTGGCAGAGCAGCGGGATGAGTTGGAAGGCTTCCAGGATGACGCCGGGTAAGAGCAACTGTTCACCCTGCTGACTGGTCTGATGCCCCTGTTTTGTCTCCTGTCTCGTTAGGCGGGGCAAGAAGCACAGCATCATCCTAAGGACGCAGCTGTCTGTGAGGGTCCATGCCTGCATCGGTGAGTGACACCTGCCCTCAGGAACTAAACATAATTAATTTATATGTTTTATTCTTTATTTCAGAAAAACTATACAACTCCAGCGGACGAGATTTGAGAAGGGCCCTCTTCTCCCTGAAGCAGATATTTCAGGTAAATAGGAAAAAAATAAGTACTTACCTGTTATTTGAAGTATTTTTGTTTTCTTTCCTGCCAGGATGACAAGGATTTGGTGCATGAATTTGTAGTGGCTGAAGGTCTGACATGTTTGATCAAGGTGGGAGCTGAGGCTGATCAGAACTATCAGAACTACATCTTAAGGGGTAAGTCATGACTGGGCATGCAGCAGCTGCCCATAATGTCTCCTTTTTCTCTTGTTTTCTGTAGCTTTGGGCCAGATTATGTTGTATGTGGATGGAATGAATGGAGTAATAAACCGCAATGAAACCATTCAGTGGCTGTACACTCTCATTGGGTCAAAGGTAAGGGGAAGTTATGGTTGACTGTTTTGTTCCAGTGATGTGATGGTTTTATCTCTTCTGCCAGTTCCGCCTGGTGGTGAAGACAGCCCTGAAGCTGCTGCTCGTCTTTGTAGAGTACTCGGAGTCCAACGCACCTCTCCTAATTCAGGCTGTCACTGCTGTTGACACGAAAAGAGGTGAGTAGTCCCTGCCCCCTTATGTCATGAAGGCTGTTTCTAATGATTTTTGCTTTACTCATAGGGGTCAAACCTTGGTCAAATATCATGGAAATCCTGGAGGAAAAAGATGGAGTTGATACGGAGCTACTGGTTTATGCAATGACTTTGGTGAACAAGGTTGGTTGACTATGTTATGGGTTGAATTGCGTTGTCTCTGTAGCTGGTTCTTCTCTTCTTCCAGACGTTATCAGGACTACCAGACCAAGACACCTTCTACGACGTCGTGGACTGCCTGGAGGAGCTGGGCATTGCTGCTGTGTCCCAGAGGCACTTGAACAAGAAAGGGACTGACCTGGACTTAGTGGAGCAACTCAACATTTATGAGGTACCAGACCATGCCTTTTGTAAGGTATCGTAGACCTTGCACTGGGCGTGCTCTGCTTTTCCAGGTGGCGCTCAGGCACGAGGATGGCGATGAGACCACGGAGCCACCCCCCAGTGGGTGCCGGGACCGGAGGAGGGCCAGCGTGTGTTCCAGTGGCGGAGGCGAGCACCGGGGCCTGGACCGCAGAAGGAGCCGCAGGCACTCGGTGCAGAGCATCAAGAGCACCCTGTCGGCCCCCACCAGTCCCTGCTCCCAGTCAGCTCCCAGCTTCAAGCCCAACCAAGTGCGAGATCTGCGTGAAAAGTAAGCATTAACTTGGCAGTGGAGAGGGGTGCTGTGCATTTCTCTTTTCCTGGCTTTGTCTCAGGGAGGAGGAGGAGGAAGAGGAGCAGCCAATCACGGAGCCCAGTTCCGAAGAAGAGAGAGAGGATGATGCTTCCTGTCAGGGCAAGGACAGGTACCTAGGACTGGAGCCTCCCAAGCTCACACCTTCTTCCTCCTCCTCCCTGCTGGCCCAACAGCAAGGTCGGCGCTGCCTCAGGGCAGAGCCCCACTGGAAGGGATGCTGCTCCCAAGAGCTCTGCCCTCCCTGCTGTCTCGAATGCCAGCTCGCAGGGAAAGCCGCTTCTGGTTGGCACTGCAGGCGGGACCACCTGGCACAGTGGGTCCTCTGGGTCTGAGGCCACCCCATCTGCCCTCCTGTCACCCCCTGCCTCAGCTGCTCGGCCCTCCTCCGCCACACCAGGCTCCCTGAAGGTGTCACCGACCATAGACAAGCTGCCCTACGTGCCCCACAGCCCCTTCCACCTCTTCTCCTATGACTTTGAGGACTCCTCCCTGTCCACCAAGGAGAAGGAAGCAGAGTCCCAGAAGGAAAACAGGTAGATTTGCTCACCTGGAGGCTTGTTTGAGAACATTGTGAGCGGGCTTTTCTTCCTTTGACAGTTCCTCTGATTCTTTCTCTTTGAGCACATATTCTGCCTCTGAGCCTTACCACTTCCGATCTTTCTCTTCTAATAGGTGGGTGTCTTTATTTTCTTTCCCTTTTCTGTTTCCCCCCAACTTAAACCTCTGCACTTCTTAGATACAGCAATTTTGGCAATAACTCTTATCACTCCTCAAGACCCTCATCTGGATCCAGTGTGCCCACCACCCCCACATCATCCGTCTCACCCCCACAGGAGGCCAGGTTGGAAAGGTGAGTTCGACAAGCACGCTGATAGCTTCACACTCACAGTATGATACTTTTCCCCAATTTACAGACAAAAATCTGAAACAAGAAGACCCGAGGCATTCAGTGATTTTCCCCAAGCATTGCCTAGGTACCGGCAGACCCTCAATTCTAACCAAGGTCGCAACTGAAACATTAACTCATTGTATCTCCAGGTCATCACCGAGTGGTCTTCTCACATCATCCTTCAGGCAGCACCAAGAGTCACTGGCAGCAGAGAGAGAGAGGCGGCGGCAGGAGAGAGAAGAAAGGTTGCAGAGAATAGAGCGGGAAGAAAGAAACAAATTCAGGTAAGAAGGATCTTAAGATTTTTTTTAAATAGTCCTGTTTGTTTGTTCTACATATTTCCATTAGCCGAGATTATTTAGACAAAAGAGAGGAGCAAAGGCAAGCAAGAGAAGAAAGGTTTGTATATTTCTTCTTTCCCATTGTAACAATTGACGGAAACCCTTTGGAATTTAACTTTCAGATACAAATACTTGGAACAGTTGGCAGCTGAGGAGCACGAGAAGGAGCTGAGAAGCCGGAGTGTGAGCCGGGGCAGAGCCGACCTCTCCTTGGACCTGACCTCGCCAGCAGCCCCAGCCTGCCTGGCTCCTCTGAGCCATAGCCCCTCATCTTCAGACTCTCAAGAGGCTCTCACGGTGTCTGCCTCCTCCCCAGGAACCCCTCACCATCCCCAAGGTGAGTACAGGGAGAGTAGAGGGAAAATGAACGTCAATATAATCTCCATTGTTGTCTCCACCAGCAAGTGCCGGGGATCCTGAACCCGAATCAGAGGCAGAACCGGAAGCAGAGGCAGGGGCGGGGCAGGTTGCTGATGAAGCTGGCCAGGACATAGCCTCTGCCCACGAGGGTGCAGAGACTGAAGTGGAGCAGGCACTAGAGCAAGAGCCGGAAGAAAGAGCCTCCCTCAGTGAAAAAGAGAGGCAGAACGAGGGGGTGAACGAGAGGGACAACTGCTCTGCCTCCAGCGTCTCGTCCTCCAGCAGCACGTTGGAGAGGGAGGAGAAGGAGGACAAGCTCTCCAGGGACAGGACAACTGGTAAATGAAGCCCCTTGTTTCAGTCGGCATGTCTTTCTCATTTTTCTCTCCCATGTACTTTCAGGTTTGTGGCCCGCAGGTGTCCAGGATGCAGGTGTAAATGGACAGTGTGGCGACATCCTCACCAACAAACGGTTCATGCTTGACATGCTGTATGCCCATAACAGGAAGTCTCCGGATGATGAGGAGAAGGGGGATGGGGAGGCTGGGAGGACCCAGCAGGAGGCAGAGGCGGTAGCCAGCCTTGCTACCAGGATATCCACCCTGCAGGCCAACTCTCAGACCCAGGATGAGAGTGTCAGGAGGGTGGATGTCGGCTGTTTGGACAATCGGGGCAGTGTGAAAGCATTTGCTGAGAAATTCAACAGTGGGGACCTGGGGAGAGGTTCCATCTCCCCTGATGCTGAGCCCAATGACAAGGTCCCAGAAACAGCGCCGGTGCAGCCGAAGACAGAGTCTGATTACATCTGGGACCAGCTCATGGCCAATCCAAGAGAGCTCAGAATCCAAGACATGGATTTCACTGACCTGGGGGAGGAGGATGACATTGATGTCCTAGATGTGGACCTGGGTCACAGGGAGGCCCCTGGGCCACCTCCCCCACCCCCACCCACCTTTCTGGGTTTGCCGCCCCCACCCCCTCCGCCCCTGTTGGACAGCATTCCTCCCCCTCCTGTCCCTGGTAATTTATTGGTTCCTCCTCCTCCAGTGTTCAACGCTCCTCAGGGCTTAGGGTGGTCCCAGGTACCCAGGGGTCAGCCCACATTCACTAAGAAAAAGAAGACCATCCGTTTGTTCTGGAATGAAGTTCGGCCTTTTGACTGGCCATGTAAAAACAACCGACGCTGCAGAGAATTCCTGTGGTCAAAACTGGAACCCATTAAGGTGGACACTTCCAGACTGGAGCACCTGTTTGAGTCTAAATCCAAGGAACTGTCTGTCTCAAAGGTACTGCTAGTCTTCAGCATGCTTCTTGATTGTTAATCTTGGATTCTCCTTTTTTATCACTAAGAAAACTGCTGCAGATGGAAAAAGGCAAGAGATCATTGTTCTGGATTCCAAGAGGAGTAACGCCATCAATATTGGTCTGACGGTGCTGCCCCCTCCAAGGACGATTAAGATCGCCATTTTGAATTTTGATGAGTATGCCTTAAACAAAGAAGGAATCGAGGTGAGGGAAGCTCTATTAAGCATTATTTGTATAGAAAATATACTATATCATCTCCTATTTCCAGAAAATTCTAACGATGATTCCCACCGATGAGGAGAAGCAGAAAATCCAGGAAGCTCAGCTGGCCAACCCTGAAATCCCCCTGGGCAGTGCAGAGCAGTTCCTCCTCACCCTGTCCTCCATCAGCGAGCTCTCTGCACGACTTCACCTCTGGGCATTCAAAATGGATTATGAAACTACAGAAAAGGTAAGCTCTCTGTAAGAGAGGCCGCTGATCCCTCTTTATTGTCTAATTTTTTTTTAACTGAAAGGAAGTAGCAGAACCACTCCTGGACCTGAAGGAAGGAATAGACCAGTTGGAGAACAATAAAACCTTGGGCTTTATCCTGTCTACTCTCTTAGCCATTGGGAACTTTCTAAATGGAACTAATGTAAGTCATCCCCATCCCTCATCCTGTAGCCCAAACATGTCTTTTATTGATGTTTGCAAAACAGGCCAAAGCGTTTGAGTTAAGCTACCTCGAGAAGGTTCCAGAAGTCAAAGACACAGTGCACAAGCAGTCGCTTCTCCACCATGTGTGCACCATGGTGGTAGAAAACTTCCCAGACAGCTCCGATCTGTACTCGGAGATCGGGGCCATCACCAGGTCAGCCAAGGTATGTCTGTGGACGCTGAGGAGTGGGCCTGGAGTGTTTGCAGTGTTCTCGCTCTGATTTTCAGGTTGACTTTGATCAACTTCAGGATAATTTATGTCAGATGGAGAGAAGATGCAAAGCTTCATGGGATCACCTCAAGGCAATTGCAAAACATGAAATGAAACCAGTTTTAAAACAACGGATGTCAGAGTTCCTGAAAGACTGTGCAGAGCGAATTATAATTTTAAAGATTGTCCATAGAAGGATAATCAACAGGTAAGTGGATTGAGGAACTTATAGAAATATCAAAGTCATTGCTATTACTGTTTTTTCCTTGCAGATTCCACTCCTTTTTACTCTTTATGGGCCATCCACCTTATGCAATTCGGGAAGTGAACATAAACAAATTCTGCAGGATTATTAGTGAATTTGCACTAGAGTATCGCACAACCAGGGAAAGGGTTTTGCAGCAGAAACAGAAACGGGCCAACCACAGAGAGAGAAATAAGACCAGAGGGAAGATGATCACCGATGTAAGTTTCACACAATCCCTCTCCTTATGTCACCTCACCTGCTAACTTCCCCTTGGTTTTGCAGTCTGGCAAGTTCTCCGGCAGTTCTCCGGCGCCCCCAAGCCAGCCGCAGGGTCTGAGCTATGCGGAGGACGCGGCTGAGCACGAGAACATGAAGGCTGTGCTGAAAACCTCGTCCCCCTCCGTGGAGGACGCCACCCCCGCGCTGGGCGTCCGCACACGCAGCCGAGCAAGCCGAGGTAACTCCTGGCTGCGCGGGGCTCGTCTTGTCTATGTTGTGCACTCTGGCTGTTTAATTTTTAGGATCCACTAGTTCCTGGACTATGGGAACTGATGACTCGCCCAATGTCACAGATGATGCAGCTGATGAGATCATGGACCGCATCGTCAAGTCAGCCACCCAAGTGCCCAGTCAGCGAGTGGTGCCGAGGGAGAGGAAACGATCCCGGGCCAACCGGAAATCTTGTGAGTGCATTAAAGGAGGGGCGAGCCTTCACAACTGACTGCCTTCTGTTCCTTTCCTACCTAGGAACCAAAAAGAGTCTTCAGGAGTACTGGATGCTAATGTAGCCACAGGTATAGTAGGAGGGCATGGGCTGGGCTCTGCAAGGCCAAGGAAGCCACAGCCAGACCAGTGATGGCAGAAAGCGCCTAATGCCATGAGTATTTCTGAGTGCTGTCTCAGCCTCAGTGAACTTCATCTTGGGTTAGATGGAACTAGGAGACTTCAACCTTGTCACCACAGACTGTCACTGTCCTGAAAACCCCGCCTTTTCCTGCATCTCAGATGACAGTGATTTAAGTGAGGGGCCCCAAACCTGGACATCTGATTACCCAGGGAAGGTTCAAATGCAGTGCCTGAGCCTCTCCCCAAGACTCTTGCTCAGTGTGTCTGGGGTGAGTCCAAGAAATTGAATTTCAGTCAACTAGATTTGGGAATGTCTGCTTTTTGTTGTTGTTCTGGGTTTTATCGCTTCAACGTTTTATTCTGAAAAAATATAAGACTTACAGAAAAGTTGCAAAAATAGTAGGACAATTTAGCAAAACCAGGAAATTCAAACTGGTACAGTACTATTAACCGAACTGTAGGCTTTATTCAGATTTCACCAGTTTTGCCACGAAGGTCCTATTTTTGCTCTACGATCCTACCCAGGATTCCAGATTGCATTTAGCCCTCATGTCTGCTTAGTCTCCTCTAATCTGTGAGGACACTTTGTGACCTTGGTATTTTTGAAAATTACCGGCCAGTTATTTTGTAGAACATCCTTCCATTTGGGAAGGCTGTGCATATAATGGACAGGATTTTATGTGGAAAAAAAGGAAGTCCTAGGGAGCACATCTGGCCCTGCCGTTTTACGTCCACTCAGAACAAGGAGGGCGTGAATGGACGGTGTTGAACAGTGGCCAAGCCCGGGACCTCCCAGCCACAAGACATGGACATTTAAGGCATCTTGAAGTTCTGATGTTAGTCAACTAGACTCCTAGACACATTGCTCCCAGTACACCTGGTAGAAAATCTTTGGGATCTTTGGGATTAAAAAACCAAAAAACGATTTTCAAATTACACTTGATAATTATGTGCAAAAAAACCCCGAAATAACATCTCTCAGTGCTGCAAAGGTGAAAGCGCACAGATGGATTTCTGTCACCTGAAAGTAAAGTTGGGTCGATTTCCTGTTGATGTGAAAGATGGTCAGGAACTGTCCTGCCAAGCATCGGCAGGGCACAGCTGTTTCCAGTGTGGACTGTGATCCAAAGTCGGCTCAAACCCTTCTCTACCACTAAGTGTGAGCCCTGGGCCAGTGACCAGGTTCTCTGGTCCGGGTTTGCTCACTTATTGAAGATATAACAAGAGTTCCCATCTCACAGTGTTTCCATAAAGATTAAGTGAAACAACCCATGTAAACACTCAGTAAATGGTGGCTGCCATTGCCATTGTTCTCGGATGCGACTCATCTTAGTAGAGTCACCTGTGAGCCCTTTGTGGGAATTTTTAATGTTTTCATTTCTAGGGAGGAAGAAAAAGAACTTGGGTGTTTTTCCTGAGTCCCCAGACAGTCCTGTGCTGCATGCTGGCAGCAGAGGCACCCCACATCAGATTCTTCCACCATCACTTTGACACCGTGAGAACTGTCACCAGGGCCTGGGGTGCAGTGTGGCTGCTGGTGCCTTCAGAGTGACCCATGCCATCTATGGCAGAGTTGCAAGGCAGACAGGGATAAACATTTCCAGTCTGTTCTCTGTTATGAGCTTTGAGGGGAGGCCGTCCCGTGGGAAAGGCTGGAGAGCAGCTTTGATTCAGCTGGAGCATTTGAGTGGGAAGTGGAAATGAGGAGTCGGGAGAGGCCCAGGTGTCATCCGCAGCCAGCCGACCTTGCCACAGTGCTGGAGAAGCCTCTCTACTGGGTGGCAGAGTTGTTTCTGCTGTGGAAGTTTGCTGTGTACCATTTCATACCCTGCCAGCACCTGTTTGCTGGCCCCCTTGTTTTGTTCTCTTATGTCCCCAGCCTTTTTTTTTTTTTTGCTTTCTGGAAACTTTCTGAGAGCCAGCTCCCTGGCTGGACCCCATCTGCTGCCCTGAGTGTTTCTCCCCACACTGTGTCCCCATCAGGCCCCTGCCTTTCTCCCCAGAGGCTCCCATCGCAGAGGCTCAGGGTGTACATGTACATGATGTTTGATGAATGGCAAAGAAACTGACCAGCAGACAGATGGTTGACCAAACACCCAAAGGGGCTCTTGTCGCGTGTGACTTGAATTGGGTGTAAGACTGATTTTAGCTGATTACTTTCATTTCACGTGGTCTTTCAAGTGGTGAGGTGAATTAACTTTGGCTAACAAAGGGAAGGTTTCAGATTCTCAGGTATTTTTCATTACACCAAGGGGATAACATATATCTAAGAGAATTTTTTTCAAATTGCCATGGAGGTCCACAGAAAGTAGAATTTCATAAATGGGGAAGACTTTTCCATGAATACTCGCTTTTCAGGGATACATCTGGCAAGCTAAGGGAATGAAGCCTATGTTGGCTTTTCCCTCACAGCAGAGGACACATGAGCCCAGACCAGAGGGTGAAGCAGCATCCCAAGGGGTCTGGAATATCCAAACCATGAGTAGACCCACGAGGGAGAGGGCACAGGCTCTGTGCTGTCAGGTAGCAAGACCCATAAAGGTACCTTTAGTTCTGTTCTCTGAGCCTGTCCCAGATAGGCTGGCTCAATGTCCGAAGCTATTAAAAGATTGTTACATGAGCTGTAAGGTGACCGGGCCCTTATTCGAGTATTAATATTTATATCAACTGAACTGAGCAGTTACAGGACTAAAGCAAATGTGCAAACAGAATTGTTAAGCATCTTTAAATACCTTCATGGGTAAAATATCTGTGGGGTCTTCTGTAGTCATTCAGCCACAATATATACCTAAATGGACAAAGATTCATAGACTGATGTCCACACCACCTTCTGTGGCTGGTGAAATTTTAAGATGCCCAGCTAGTGCAGCATGAACTACTTCTTCTTCTTTTTCTTTTTTTTTTTTTTTTTTTTTTGAGATGGGGCCTCGCTCTGTCACCCAGGCTGGAGTGCAGTGGCACCATCTCGGCTCACCGCAACCTCCGCCTCCCAGGTTCAAGCAATTCTCTGCATCAGCTTCCCGAGTAGCTGGGACTACAGATGTGTGCCACCATGTCTGGCTAATTTTTGTATTTTTAGTAGAGATGGAGTTTCACCATGTTGGTCTCAAGCTGCTGACCTCAAGTGATCCACCTGCCTCAGCCTCCCAAAGTGCTGGGATTACAGGTGTGAGCCACTGTGCCCGGCCAGCATGGACTTTTTAAGGAAGTATTTTGTATCTTGGTTAAGAAGTTGCAGCAAGAGGTCTTTCTTGTCAAGAGAGATATTTTATCTTATTTACTGTTGTTAAAATTATCTTTCTTTAACAAACACTCTAAGGAGTCTTTAAAGAACATAAAAGGTTATTACAAACTAGTATTTTTATTGCTGCCCCATAGAACAAATTCTGTTGCTCAGTTGAATGTAATCTGTCTCCAGCTGAGACTTAGGAGCCAAACATTTTGTCTTGTTGAGCCAAACATTCAGTCTGGAGGCCAAGGGATCAGGGGTGGGGGAAAGAGGAGCTAGTGCAAGAACAGCTACAGATAGATTGCTTCAGGGCCCAAAGGTAGGCTTGGAAATACAGTAGTTGCAGTAACACGATTTGAGAGAACCCCTCACCACATATCCCATGTCTCTCTAAAAACCCATACTTGATGTCTGTGTTTTGATTCTTTGAGTTAAATGCTGAGCACACAATGGGTTCTCAATAAATCATTTGTTGGTTGACCAATTGATGGATATTATGTTGACCCCTGTTCCAAGTGCTGATTCCTGGAAGAGAAGGAGCCCTTTATTTTCATAATAGGTATTAGTCCCCATTGATTCTGCCATGGACATAGGTCTTTCAGATCTTTTGTCCACAGGCTGAGTGAGCTTATATTTAGGGGATGATGGGAAGGCATAGACCATGGGGTGTGGCCTGCAGATGCATGAGGTGGGCCCTGGCCTCTGGGGAGTAGATGAGGGGAGTTGGCAAAGGAACTGGGGAGACATTAAGGTGAGCTTACTTTCTCTGAACTTTGATCAACAGCCTGCCCTGGTCATCTCAGGAACTCTGGCTGATTTAGGGATTTAGGGTGAAGGCAGATCCATAACGTTTCTCTTCTGAAAATGAATACCCCAAACTCTGTGCGAACTTTAAAGAAATACACAGTGGGTCAAATACAATTTGTAAATTAAGGAAAATGTAATTAGCCACCCTTTCAAATGAAGACTTGTCTTGGGTGAGGCAGCTACCTCCTCATTCACCCTTATCCAGCCTTTATTTTGATGTTGAAATTGAAATACTAAACAATGGGAATACCATCATGCCAAGCTAAACACAAGCCAATTCTAAGTCAGTTAAATATGAGCATCCCTCCAGTTGCCAACTGCAACCCCCCAGTGAGAGTGGTCATTGGCCATTCTTGAGTCTTGTGTGTTCCATAGAAAACAGCCACCAATTCCAGCCAGAATAAGTTTGGCAGTTTGCTCCTTAGCCTCCATTCCTCGAGGAGCCACTGGTTATTTTAATTATTGTCTCTAGAGGCCTTTTAGTGAGTTGAGGCTAAGACCCACAGTACTCATGGAGAGATTTGTCCTCACTGCTGCCCCTTGCCCTGGCTTCATGCACTTGCTCTGTGGGTCTTGAGCATGTCCCCAGCTATTGTTGGTCGTCTGTTGGATTTGTGAGGTTGTTGGGTCTTGTGGAACCCCTCGCTGTGCACTGGTTGCCTCACCTCATTTGTATTAGTGGAGCTTGCATTTTCCCCTGCTCTGGAATCACCTTCCCAGCTCTGATACACTCCTCATACTGGGTAGATGCTGAGGTCTCTCCTGCCCTCTGCACTTCTGCAGTTCACCCCCTTCTCAGAAGCCTCGTGAGGGTGAGCCTCTCCTCCTTTCTCTCCTCTTTATAAGTGCCCGCATCACTCCTCTCGGCCCTCCAAATCAGCACCTGTGGCATTGTTAGGCCAGCCTGTGTAGCCCCAAACTTTTGTCCTGGCAGACAGACTGCAGGGCACTTCAGCAAGAGCAGGAAGGTACAGAGTGTGAACCCTCTGGCTTCTCTGGAAGTCCCTGGGGAGAAGGGGGGACTGGAGTCTTGACTGCCCTGTGCCTTGCTGCTCATACTTCCTTTTCTTCTCATCCCTTTGGGTGTGACCTGCACCACCACTGCAGTGCGAAGAACCCTGAAGAGCGGCCTGACCCCAGAAGAAGCCAGAGCCCTGGGCTTGGTTGGCACCTCGGAGTTGCAGCTGTGACACTCATAGGTTACTCCCAGGAGTGTGCTGAGCAGAAGGCAAGCTCTTGCTGGATGAAACCCCTCCAGGTGGGGTTGGGGAGACTTGATATTCACATCCAACAGTTTGAAAAGGGAGAGCTCAATTCCCAGCGTCACCCCATGGCTTGTGTTGCCTGCTACGCATTGACTTGGATCTCCAGGAGTCCCCTGCACATACCTTCTCCATCGTGTCAGCTGTGTTTCTCTTGATTCCGTGACACCCGGTTTATTAGTTCAAAAGTGTGACACCTTTTCTGGGCAAGGAACAGCCCCTTTAAGGAGCAAATCACTTCTGTCACAGTTATTATGGTAATATGAGGCAATCTGATTAGCTTCACAGACTGAGTCTCCACAACACCAAAATATCCAGATGTAAACCCCAAACTTGTACACAAAAGAAAGCACAGATTGTTTACCTGTTGTGGATTTTAGATGTAACAAATGTTTATACAAATACATACATGTACACCATGTTTCAAATACTAAATAAATAGAGTTTAATGCCATAATGAGAAACTTTTATTCTTCTGGGAACAGG